TCCAAGGGGCACTCACTCGTGTGCCCACTAAGGGATTTCTCTCCTAATTCCACGCCTTCCAAGGGAAGTCAGAACTGCTCAGTTTCCCCCGGTGACCACATACACGTGTCCAAGTGAAGCCTCGTCTGGGGGAGACTCAGTTCCCACACTTCCCCCTGGCCCCTGTGGAGGCCCTCTGTCTCCCCTGCGTGGCCCTCCGCCTGGCCCCTCGCACTCACCAGGAGGAGGTTGTGCGCCACCAGGTACCCGAGCCGCGGGCTGCCCCGGATGCCGGGGGCCAGGCGCCCGGTGGCGTAGCCGTGCCAGGCCACCACGTAGGGGTTGTCGATGGTGATCCAGTACTTGACCTGACCGCCGAAGTGGCGGAAGCAGAGCTCCGCGTAATCCCTGAAGTGGTCGGCCAGGGCGCGGTTGGCCCAGCCGCCGTAGGCGTCCTGCAGGCGCTGGGGCAGGTCCCAGTGGTACAGGGTGACCACGGGCTGCACGCCCAGCTCCCGCAGCCGCTCCAGCAGGCGCCGGTAGTAGCGCAGCCCCTCGCGGTTGGGGACGCCCGCGCTGCCATTGGGGAGCACTCGCGCCCACGAGATGGAGAAGCGGTAGTGAGTGACCCCGAGCTCGCGCAGCGCCTCCGTGTCGCGGAAGACGTTGTTGTAGCTGTCGCTGGCTACGTCCCCGGTGGCGGGCTGCAGCGGCGACGGGGCGCCCAACGGCAGACTGGCGTTCCGGGAGTCTCCCGGGGGTGCCAGGGGGTGGTGGGTGAACGTATCCCAGATGGACGCACCCTTGCCGTGCTGCTGCCAGCCGCCCTCGGTCTGGTAGGCGGCGCTGCCCACGGCCCAGAGGAAGCCGTCGGGGAAGGTGCCCTGGAAGAGGCCCGCGGCCTCGGGGGCAGGAGGCCGCGAGAAACGGGCCCAGGTCTGCGCGCCGTCGCCCGGCTCCGCACGCAGGCGGCGGCCGCCCAGGCCCAGCAGCACCAGCAGCAGCGACAGCGACGGCGGCGGCGGCCGCGGGCGGCGCGGCGGGGCGCTGGCGGGCATGCTGCGCGGGAGCCAGGCTCCGGGGCCCCGCGCCGCGCCCCTTTATGCCCGCGCCCCGCCGCGCCCGCCCGCCCACCGCCGGCGCGCCCACCCCCGCTCCCCGGCGGGCTCCGCTGGCAATAATTACCTGCGAGCCGGGACTGCCTCCGCCCTGGCACTGGGGGCGGGGGCAGGGGCGCCGAGGGCGAGGGGTGCCCGGGAGGGGCGCGGCAGCGGGCAAGGTGCGGCAGGCGTCGCCCGCGGACGTCGGAGAAAGGCACCTGTTTCTCCCAGCTCCCGGGAGCCGTGCAGGACGTTTCGTGGACGCTCAGGTTCATTCTCTTTGCCTGCCGCGCGTCCTCTGAGAGCAGCCCTGGAGCGGCTTCGTCGGGGAGAAAAGGCGCCGACCAACTTTCCCCGACTTGGGGGCGGGATCCTGCCGGGCCCTAGCGGAGCGCGCCGCTGGGGAAGCACCTGCTCTCACTTTTCTCCCACTCGGAGGCCCAAAGAAGCTCCGGCTGGACATTGCTGGAGCCAATTAGGGACTGGCCGAAATCCTAGAGGGACTGCCAGGTGGGACAGCCGAGGGGGAACTTCGCCGTGCGCTGAAAGGGATTCCCCCTTAGGTGAGATGCTCGCGGGGAGACGCGCCCACCCGCCCACCTGTTCTCTTTCCTATTGTGTTCCCAGGACGATGGGAGCCTTTTAACACCAATGGAGCAGGAGATGCACTGATTCACATGCACCCAAATACAACACCAACCCCACAAGCTCTCAGCTCACCAGTCACAGACATCACCTTCTACGGACATATTTTTATTTCACTGAGCTACAACTACGGGCAAGGCAACGACGAGCTGTGTGGAGACTTCAAAACATAGAGGACAACCTCTGCCCTCAAAGACAACATCCAACTGAAGAAAGGATCAAGAAAGATGAAAATAAATAAGTTGTTTGATTATGCTGTGTTAATAAATGACCCATAGAATAATTGTCAGAGAAATTCAGAAGAAGAAGAAATTACCCTATTTTGAGTTGTTTGGAAAAGTTTAACAGAGAAAAATATGACAATATCTGGGGTTTAAAGAGTAAAACTCGCACAAAGACCTGGAGGGAAGGAATCAAGAGATGCCAACACTGAAGAAAAAAACATGTTCATAGTGTATTCGTGGTGAAAAGAAAGGGTTTTTGTGCGCAAGGAAGTAATGGACCAAAATGCAGTAGTCCCAGTGCCTAGAATCATGCTGAGCACAAAACAAGTATTTGTTTAATGAGCAAATGAAAGTAGAGTTTCATTTGTCCAGTTAACAAAATACACAAGTATTCCCTGCCCTCCTCTTTTTAAAATTAATTAATTAATTAATTTTTAACAGACAAAAAATTATATATATTTTCATGTACAGCATGTTATTTTAAAATATATACACATTTGTAGAGTGGCTAAATTGAGCTAATAAACGTATGTATTACCTCACATACTTATTTTTTTTGTGGTAAGAAGACTTA